TGTCTTGTGTCTTTACTTCTACACTCTCTCGTCTCCGCACACGGGGAGAAACCCACCGACCCTGTGGGGCCGGTCCCTACAGTGGGGCACTGCGAGCCCCTTGCTGCCTCTGTGTGGCCGCCCACCCTTCCAGTGTTGCCCTGACGCCCCTCCCGGGCTGTGCTGACCACCCAGGCCTCCCAACTTGTTTCCCAGGGTGCTCGCTACCACCTGGTTTACGGTTTCTTTGTTTAGTTCTCTCTGCCCGCTGATGCCAGTTTTTGAACTTTATCATTACTACTTCTGTTTATGTGTAAATGTTCCAGGACTTTTATCCACCGCCCTGTCCCTAGGACCTTTTGCATACCGCTGTTGGAAGACAGAGGCTTCACATCTCCTGCAGAGGGGTCTCCCGCTTGCTTCACCAGTGTTCTGAGGGCACCTGCATGTTTAGAGCCGCAGCCTCTGTGGAAGGCACACTCCTTCCTAGGAACAAATGTGGTTCTCCTTCCTAAGGAAAAGTGGATTATCAGATTTCCAAACTAGTTTTGCAGCCTTATAGAGAAATGTTGCGATAAAAATTCTAGTTTTAAAATTCTGTTCCATAATTGTCATAGAATCACAGACTTTTCCAGGCCGTGGTCCCCACCAGCACGTTCCATAGCAGACATCGCCGAGGGGCTGGAGCAGTGGATGATCTGCCTGGGTCACCTGGGTGGCGTCAGCGCGGCCCTGCGGCCCTCCCCTTACGGGTTTACATTGGGAATCAAGCTTCATGGAGGTGTTGCTCTTGAGCCCTGGATTTGAGACAGTACACGTGGGGAAAGCTAAGCATCTCTAATTGCAAGCACCGTCTTGCATTTAGAATGGTCGCTTGTAGCCTTAACTTAGAAAAGGAGTCTCGCCCTTGACCTGGTGTCCTTGTGTTGCAGGCGTGGTGTCCCTCGTGGCCGTTCACCCCTCCACCGTCAACCCGCTCGGGAAGCAGCTCTTGCCAAAAACCTTTGGACAGTCCAATGTCAACATTGCCCAGCAAGTGGTAAGCCTCCCGCAGGAGCGGACAGCCGGGATCTCGGTGTGAGGTCGGGATCGGATGAGCCGTGTGGTTGGGGATGTTCCCAGGTGTGCCTGGATTTGGGCTCCAGTTGCAGCATGGGGCCTTTCCCTCATCAGGGAGCCCGTGGCCAGTGCTAGATTTTCCATAGCCCTCTGCAGCTGCCCACGTGTTGTTGTGGGAGAGGTGATGGCGCCCACAGCACTCCTGTGTGCCCCAGCCCATGCCATCCTTCCAGTAACTGGAGGGTGGTGGGTGGGGCCGCGGCCCCAACCAGAGGCAGCTTCCTTTTAGTGTCAGAGCTCGAAGCTCTTCATCTAACAGGGGCTTCTTACGTGATGTGGCCGAGCGTTGGCTGTGGCCCTCCTGGAGACATCAGGCTGGGAAGCCAGAGAGGGATAGGGCCCTGGCCGTGGCTGTGCGTTTGCCCCGGGGCAGTGACAGGGCAGATGCTGCTCCCTTGGCCACGCACAGGAGAGGGGAAGGTGGGCATTGGGAAGTGGCGCATCCCCCCTCCCCAGGCTGATGCTGGCCAACTGATGCTGCTTCTCATAATGCTGTTTCCTGTCTCGTGTCCGCCCTCTGCGTCCTTGCCGGTGGCAGCCTACTGGAGACAGGGAGCCCACACAGAATCCTGACCTCACCAGAAATGGGGCCCCAGGCACTTGGTGGGCAGGTTTGGCTGTGACTGGAGCTGGTGGTGAGGGACATAGCCATCCCAAGGCTAGGCCGGGCTTCCAGTCCTTCCTCAGGGACTTGTTTATGGTGCCTGAGGGCTCCTTCCTGGTCCTGAGATGATGCTGTGGCCCCGCCTGGGCAGCTGCCCCAGCCCTGTTCCTGCCAACCCTGGGCTTTGGTGATGCAGCACCTCTTGCACCCCGGCCTCCTGGCCCACTCCACCCCCTCACCCTGCTCCGTCTGTGCTGTGGCCCAGTCCTCTTAAAAGGATTGAACACCTCCGGGTGGGATGAGAACCTGTCCGTTCACTGTCACCAGGTGTCTCTCAGGCATACCCAGGTGTCCTCACGTGTCTCTCGGGTGTCCTCAGGTGTCTCCCAGGCATCCTCACGTGTCCCCAGGTGTCCCCAAGTATCTCTCAGGCATCCCCAGGTGTCCTCACGTGTCTCTCAGGTGTCCTCAGGTATCTCTCACATGTCCCCACGTGTCTCTCAGGGTGTCTCTCAGGTGTCCTCAGGTGTCTCTCAGGGTGTCTCTCACGTGTCCTCAGGTGTCTCTCAGGGTATCTCTCACGTGTCCTCAGGTGTCTCTCAGGGTATCTCTCACATGTCCTCAGGTGTGTCTCAGGGTATCTCTCACATGTCTTCAGGTGTCTCTCAGGGTGTCTCTCACATGTCCTCAGGTGTCTCTCAGGGTATCTCTCACATGTCCTCAGGTGTCTCTCAGGGTATCTCTCACATGTCCTCACGTGTCTCTCAGGTGTCTCTCAGGATATCTCTCACATGTCCTCAGGTGTCTCTCAGGGTATCTCTCACATGTCCTCAGGTGTTTCTCAGGTGTCTCTCACGTGTCCTCAGGTGTTTCTCAGGTGTCTCTCACGTGTCCTCAGGTGTTTCTCAGGTGTCTCTCACGTGTCCTCCGGTGTCTCTCACTTGTCCTCAGGTGTTTCTCAGGTGTCTCTCACATGTCCCCAGGTGTCTCTCAGGGTATCTCTCACATGTCCTCAGGTGTCTCTCACGTGTCCTCAGGTGTCTCTCACGTGTCCTCAGGTGTTTCTCAGGTGTTTCTCAGGTGTCTCTCACGTGTTCTCAGGTGTCTCTCACGTGTCCTCAGGTGTTTCTCAGGTGTCTCTCACGTGTCCTCAGGTGTCTCTCACGTGTCCTCAGGTGTTTCTCAGGTGTCTCTCACGTGTCTTCAGGCGTCTCTCACGTGTCCTCAGGCGTCTCTCACGTGTCCTCAGGCGTCTCTCACGTGTCCTCAGGCGTCTCTCACGTGTCCTCAGGTGTCTCTCAGGCGTCTCTCACATGTCTTCAGGCGTCTCTCACGTGTCCTCAGGCGTCTCTCACGTGTCCTCAGGCGTCTCTCACGTGTCCTCAGGCGTCTCTCACGTGTCCTCAGGTGTCTCACGCGTCCTCAGGTGTCTCACGCGTCCTCAGGTGTCTCTCACGCGTCCTCAGGTGTCTCTCACGCGTCCTCAGGTGTCTCTCACATGTCCTCAGGTGTCTCTCACGTGTCCTCAGGTGTTTCTCAGGCGTCTCTCACGTGTCCTCAGGCGTCTCTCACGTGTCCTCAGGTGTCTCTCACGTGTCCTCAGGTGTCTCTCACGTGTCCTCAGGTGTCTCTCACGCGTCCTCAGGTGTCTCTCACATGTCCTCAGGTGTCTCTCACGTGTCCTCAGGTGTTTCTCAGGTGTCTCTCACGTGTCCTCAGGTGTCTCTCACGTGTCCTCAGGTGTCTCTCAGGTGTCCCCAGGTGTCTCTCATGGATCCCCAGGCATCCTCAGGTGTCCCTGGCCCTGTGGAGAGCTCTCTGTACTGAGCTGTTTTTTGTTGTCTAGGGCATCTCCCTTTGGTCTAATCATGTTTTCTTCAGAGAACATGACCACATACCAGGGATATTTTGGTCATTTTTGCACTTTAGTCTTTATTTTATATGCATTCCTGCTATTTCCGTTTATTTAAATATGCTTGAAATTCTCTGGATTCTTTAACAGATGTTAGGATATGAGTTTTAAGAGAGAGTGGCTTGTGGGTCACAGCCTTGAGGATCTGAGCAGGATTGCCTTCCCCGCGCTCCCTTCCCCGCGTCCCACTTCCCTGCGCCCCGCTTCCCCGCAGCCCCCCTCCCCGTGTGTGCTCCCACACAGCTGTCCTGATTGAGCGGTTCCAGATCCCAGGCAGCTTTTGTGGCCCCGTTTCCTGCCTGTGGAAGGTGACAAAAAACTTGCTCTGCAGAAGTTTTGTGGCCATTGAAAGTAGCGGTTTGTGGAAGCCCTACCACGTCATACGGCTTTTCAACCACGTTGCACAGCAGATCACGGCTTTTCAGTAAATGCCATTTTGATAAAAGCTAAAAATTCAGTTTTTGTTTTGCTTGATAATTAGATTATAGGTTTGCTTATAAGTTGACTAGGAATTCTAAGTTTGATTTTATAGGTGCTGTGTGTCATAGCAGAGTTTGTCTGGGTGAATAATTGTAGCACCACTTTCGTCTTTACTGCCGGTGTGAATACACTGGGGGGAAACGAATGAGAAGATTATCTTATTGATGTGCTTTAAACTTCGTCACTGAAAGTCAAGTTCCTGATTTAAATTCAGCTGTTCGGGTGGAGTTTGTCATTGCTGTTTTGTGCTTTGCAAAATCCCAGTGATGGGAATTAAAGCTGACAAAGGGCAAATGTTTCTTAAACCTTTTTATATACCAGAGGTTTACAAAAAACTGGACTGGCTCATTCTGACACGAGGGGTGGGGCTCAGTCCGGGCATGTGAGTGAAAGCGGTGGGGAGGTCCTTAGGTCTCTGACCTGCACCAGTCAGCAGGCGCAGGGCTTGTCAAGGTCAGGGTCTTTTGAGGTGCGGATGCTTGTGAAGCCTGTGGTGCTGCAGAGCTCAGCACGCGCACAGGAACGTGTGCGGGACAGAGGACATATGTGCTCAGCCGGCAGGAGCAGCGGCCTGTGTGAGCCCCTGGGGAGAAGCAGCCCCCCACCCAGGCCTGTGTCCCAGAAGTCGGCATCTGTGGTCGCAGTGGCCTTTCCTTTGCAGCTGCGCCACTGGCCCTGTCTCTCTGGACACCGCGGTTAACCTTGGTCCATCTCTAGGATTCTGTGTCTGAGTGGGGTCACACTACACGGAGACATCGTAATCTCAGTTTTTAGAGTGTGTGAAATTAAGGTGCAAAAAGTGTGCACTTAGGGCAGAAGGGATGCCTTAAATCAGGAGTCCCCAACCCCTGGGCCTGTTAGGAAGCTGGCCGCACAGCCGCCTGAGCCCTGCCTCCTGTCAGATCCCAGCATTAGGTTCTCAGGAGCGCAAACCCCACTGTGAACGGCACATGCAGGATCTAGGTGGCACTCCGTATGAGAATCGAATGCCTGATGATCTGAGGTGGGACAGTTTCTTCCCGAAACTACCCCCGACTCCGGTCTGTGGAAAAACTGTCTTCCACAAAACTGGTCCCTGATACCAAAAAGGTGGGGGATCGCTGCTTTAAACACCAAGGCTCACTGTGCAGCCAGTGAGGAGGGGAGCTCCTGGGGGAGGAGGGTTGGTCTCGGGCAAGGTGGACCTCCGGCAGGTCCTCTACTGTGGGATGCTTCCACCTGGAGCTGTTTTCTAACGACTGCTGGCGTGGAAGCTGCAAAAGCTTTAGAGTCGAAAGACTGTGTCTGAAGCCGTGTAAAGACTGTCTGGAGCCGTGTAAAGACTGTGTCTGAAGCTGTGTAAAGACTATGTCTGGAGCCGTGTAAAGACTGTGTCTGAAGCCGTGTAAAGACTGTGTCTGAAGCCGTGTAAAGACTGTCTGGAGCCGTGTAAAGACTGTCTGGAGCCGTGTAGAGACTGTGTCTGAAGCCGTGTAAAGACTGTGTCTGGAGCCGTGTAAAGACTGTGTCTGGAGCCATGTAGACTGTGTCTGAAGCCATGTCATTTACTTTCTCTGAAGCGCAGCTTGGATTCCAGCCGTGAGCACAGTAGGAAGGGAGACCCCTTATGACCTGTGGGGCCTGGGTCACCTCCCCTGCTCCCCAGCGAGAGGCGGGTGAGGGAGTCGTGAGGGCGGAGCCCATCCTCCAGAGAAGCCGCTGTTAAATCTAAGGGGTGGGTGTCCCTGGCGCCTTTCAGCCCCTGCCTGCCTCCTGCTCCCAGAGGCTCCTGGATCTCCTGGAAAGCCCTGGTTGGAGTGGGACCCACAGCCTCCCAGCTTTGGGCAGTACCCCTCATTGTGCTGTGACCACTTCTCCCTTCCAGGGTCTCTGCCCACCACTCCAGCTAGCGTGGCCACTGCTTCCAATACCTCCTTTTTTTCCCTAGGGGCCCAGCTCTGAACTATCCTTCCCGGCACTGTCCCATCCACCCTTTGGCACCTCCTTGGTTCCTGTTTTCCCTGCGCTTCTGCCCACACACGCCCTCCAGGGCTTCAGTGTGTTGCCGTGCCTCCTCTGGCTGTTGAGTGTGGCTCCTGGTGTAGGGAAGTGAGGCCGGGGGCCTGCTCCATGTCTGTTGAATGGGAGACTGGAAGGCGTCCTGTGGCACAGGCGGCCGGCCCGAGTTCACCGGCTTCCTGTGCACCAGGAAGGAAACGCACACACCTGTGCCAGGTCCGGGAGCAAAGCCTCTGTCTCGTTCCTGGGAGGGCTGGCTCCAGGCCGCCCCTGTGATGCTGACTCAGCTCACAGGGCTGGTGAGCAGCAGGTGATGGGTGAGGAGCAGGGACAGTGCTGCGGAGACACAGTGAGGGGAGCTGCCACGCAGGGCACGCAGAGGAAGGTGCAGGCACCCTTGCCCAGCACTGCATGGGCCGGATGCCGCGGGGCCTTCCGCAGGGAGCAGTTAAAGCAGGAGAGTAAGGAGAGCTTCCTGTAAGACCTGGCCTCCGTAAACAACGCATTCCCAGTGCACTGGTGGCTCGTTCTCAGGGTGCCCCTGGGTGCTGAGTCCTGTCTTCCAGGAAAGGTTGTTGGTGAGCACCATTGAGCACCTGGTGTGTACCTGCCTCTGGCTTTCTCTTCTTCCCAACTTACAGTGGGTTTGACCTGTGATTTTGACTTTAAGATGGTCCAAAAGCAACATGCATTCAGTGGAAACTGCTTCCACTGCCCATACGACCGTCCTATTTTTCATTTTGAGTGTGGTATTCAGTGGGTCTCCTGGGATACCCACACTTGACTAGAGTGGGCTTTGTGTGAGATGCTTCTGCCCGACTGGGCTAACATGCGTGATCTGAGCACGTGTAAGGTAGGCTGGCTAAGCTGTGATGTGTGGTAGGAGAGGTGGATGACGTGCATTTCGACTTAGGGTATTTTCAGCTCATGCGGGTTTATCGGGATGTTCCTTGTAAGTTCCTCGTTGTAAGTCAGTTCCTCGTTGTAAGTCCACTCTTTGTGAGTAGGTTTGCTCCTGCCTGGAGGACAGCGGCACGGTGACGGCATCTGTTTTGGGGCCAAGATCCAGTGCCTTGCGTGGTCCTGGGATTCCTGGGGAAGGGAGTGGACCCATGAGGTGGGTTAGAATCGTGTGTGGGATTCTCCAGCCCCCTGTACCTGTGCGTGTGGTATGCGCGGAGCCAGCCAGCACTGCCTGGCGTGGAGCTGGCGGGTTCTCAGTCTGACATCAACTCCCGGAGAATGGCATCTGCTGAACTCAACGTAGGAAGCCGTGCGGGGCCAGCGCGCTCTCAGGCAGCCTGAGTGGCAGGGTCCTTTTGTCAGCTGTTTGGATCTCCCACGTGGCCCAGTGCCCCAGCAGCACACACACACACACACACACACACACGCGTATTGAACAAAACAAGTTTCACAGGACATTTATCCACGCCCAGGAGATTTATCTTTTGTATGGCTTCATTTTGCAGAAAATTCACTTGTTTGATTTCATGGCCTGGTGATCCACAGAAGGCCGCACTCTGATGAGTCTCTGATCATCGGAGAGATGAGTGTCAATGAAAAGATCAGTCCTTGAAATGTTTTTCTTCTCCGGAGCTGACAGGTGATCTGGCCTAGGGATAATTGGAAAGTGTCCCCGTCAGCTGCTCCCAGGGCCACCGCAGGTGATGCATTTATCCCCGTAAGAAGGGGAGCTGGGGGGGCCCAGCTTAGAGTAGCTCAGGGCATCGGCCACATGAAGCCCCCCCGCCAGCATACAGGTGTCCAGCTCCAATCCCTTTAACGGAAACTGCATGTCCATACAAGCAGTATAATCGCTGAGGCACTTTGATTTGTGGTGAATTGAATGATTTAACATTTACTGAGAAATAGTGTTTCCAGTTTAGATAGAGTCGTGCCACAAGATCTTTGAAAAGTCAGAGTTGTATTTGCCTGTATGAGGGTGTCCAGGTATTCACACTCGAACATTCATTGTTGGAACTAAAGTGGTAAGACCTTGTCAAGAGTCAGACCAGCCAGCATGTCCCTGAAGGGAGAGACAGTTGTTGACACCCTCAGGTGTGCTGTGGGGTGGGGCGGGTGGGTCAGTGTCCACACTGGCGTTGCCTCTGGTGGTTCCCCCCAGAGGGGCCCAGGTGTGTGAGCCCCAGGGGCGTGTGGAGCCCCTACCTTCCGCCCCCAGTGCTGGTGGCCCTCCCTCCTTGCCTGACGCCGTTGTGGGTGCAGGGGTTCCCCCAGACAGGGCCCCAGGGCACAGGGTTACCAGGTGATGGCTGTCACCCTGCTGGGCTGGAGGAGCAGCTGCTGTCACCCTGCCTGTGCTTTTGTCTTTTGAGAGCTGTTTTTGGTTTGTTTCAGGCCTCTTTTTAGTACCACAGAAGGATACAATTTCATCCTCATCCATATCACTAAAAGGAAGTAAAAGGGTGAAGGGAAAAATGGAAGCGTGCTCAAGTGCCCTGTGTGGAATTCTGTGCCGCCCCCTTCATTAAACTTGACCGTTAGCGCCTTGTGTGCGGTTTGGGGGTCACGCTCTGCCCTG